AAGTACCTGGACTCTATGTGTCTTTCTTGCATGTTGCATATACATAAGATAACATCCAGCACCCGACTCACATCTCTGGAAAGAGACTACTTAATTCACTAATTATTCATGTTTCCACTTAGAATCTGATTCCCAGAGCTAATCGCTTATTTAAGTAAAATCTTTGGCCATTGCTGGAGCTGTCAGCCCACAGAAGTGCTTAAGCAAACCAGTGGGAAAAGCAAAACTCAGAAAAGCACACTTCCAGAAGTGCAACGTTTACATTTTTAACTAGCTGGGTCACTTTGCAGGAATGACTTAGTCTCTGTAATGCTCAGTTTCTTTATCTATATAATGGGAGTGATAATTATAGGATTCTGTGGAGAATTAAATAAAATAATGCAGGTCAGGTAATTACTACAGAACCTGGTAGACGGTAAGCACTTAATAAATGTTAGCAAAGATGCTGCAGCCACTGACGATGATGATGATGGTGATGCTGAAGAATGAGCAGAAGAAATCCTTATTTAAACAATAATTCTATATCTTTAGAGTTAAGAGTCTTAAATAGTATCAGCCACAAACTTGCTCATTCTTTTTCTTCGTCTACAAACATTAGCCAGTGTTCAGTTATGAGCAATACTGCCAATAGAAAATCTTTGAAAGTTTTGGCAAGGTATTGGAACAAGTCAGAAGTACTTATTTGCCTGATATAGATTTTGGTGCATGCCCCTTTACATATTCAAAAATAAAAGATGCCAAGGATTATAGGACCTGTCCAGTCAGTAGCCCCTGCCTATTTAGGAGCTGGTCCCAGCATGATAATGTTCCAGACCTAATGATGGCCTGAAGGTGTGGTGACCCTGTGTTTATTTCCTTGTTGATTTCCCTTCTCTGGCTCCAAGATCATTTTCCCATTGCCTGCAGGAAACAACATCTAGGGGCGAGGTAGGCCTGACTTGGCAACCCTAAAGGTGAACAAAAGGACCTTGGCTTTTGGCAAGAGCAGAAGGAAGTTCAGGGGCGTCTCAGCCCCATCCAAACCAGAAGAGATTTGTCACTGATGCTAATGCATGCTGCTCTGCAGGGGACCACTCTCCCTCGAAGCTCCCCATAGCTGCTCTCAGTTTTATGGATCTGCTCTACTCAAAGCCTTGCAGAAGGGGCAGGGGATGCCCAGGTTAACCCCCGCACGTACAAAGGTGGAGCAGTTTTCATGCATAGCTGGGACGAAGAACACTGGAAAGAGAAAGAAAAATTTTCCGAGCTACTGCTAAGCCAGAAAAGCTCAGCTCTCAAACGGACTATCTCCTGAGACGTCACACAGCTGGGAACTGATCCGCAATACAGCAAAGGTAAGATGGCCCGGTTCCTCCACCAGGTAGAAAAGCAAAGGTGAGCCTTCTTGTTCTTTTTTAGGTGTGTGGATGTCTCCTAGATCTTGACTTGCTCCTGAGGAAATATTGTGTGACTGAGTTTCCTGTTATACTGCTCTCCAATCCATCATGAACCAGCCAGAGTCTGCCAACGATCCTGAACCCCTGTGTGCAGTGTGTGGCCAAGCCCACTCCTTGGAGGAAAACCACTTCTACAGCTATCCAGAGGAAGTGGATGATGACCTCATCTGCCACATCTGCCTGCAGGCTTTGCTGGACCCCCTGGACACTCCGTGTGGACACACCTACTGCACCCTCTGCCTCACCAACTTCCTGGTGGAGAAGGACTTCTGTCCCATGGACCGCAAGCCTCTGGTTCTGCAGCACTGCAAGAAGTCCAGCATCCTGGTCAACAAACTCCTCAACAAGCTACTGGTGACCTGCCCATTCAGGGAGCACTGCACCCAGGTGTTGCAGCGCTGTGACCTCGAGCATCACTTTCAAACCAGGTAGGTCCCCCATCAGCGAGCCGGTAAGTCCCTCTTCTTCACCTCCCCGCTGGTTCTGTTACAGCTGTAAAGGTGCCTCCCACTACGGCCTGACCAAAGATAGGAAGAGGCGCTCACAAGATGGCTGTCCAGACGGCTGTGCGAGCCTCACAGCCACGGCTCCCTCCCCAGAGGTTTCTGCAGCTGCCACCATCTCCTTAATGACAGACGAGCCTGGCCTAGACAACCCTGCCTACGTGTCCTCGGCAGAGGACGGGCAGCCAGCAATCAGCCCAGTGGACTCTGGCCGGAGCAACCGAACTAGGGGTGAGTCAAATGGGTGGTTGTCCGGGAATGGGTAACTACTGTTCCTCCTGTCGCTATTCCTCAGCACGGCCCTTTGAGAGATCCACTATTAGAAGCAGATCATTTAAAAAAATAAATCGAGCTTTGAGTGTTCTTCGAAGGACAAAGAGCGGGAGTGCAGTTGCCAACCATGCCGACCAGGGCAGGGAAAATTCTGAAAACACCACTGCCCCTGAAGGTAAATGAACTCCCCATAAGGCTGGATGGACATGTCTTAAATAAACACTCTTTGTCCATTTCAGTCTTTCCAAGGTTGTACCACCTGATTCCAGATGGTGAAATTACCAGCATCAAGATCAATCGAGTAGATCCCAGTGAAAGCCTCTCTATTAGGCTGGTGGGAGGTAGCGAAACCCCACTGGTCCATATCATTATCCAACACATTTATCGTGATGGGGTGATCGCCAGAGACGGCCGGCTACTGCCAGGAGACATCATTCTAAAGGTAGAGACTGTGGCTGTGGGGCTGCAGCAAGGGCTGACCGCACGATTGTTCCACCTGCCCCCAGGTCAACGGGATGGACATCAGCAATGTCCCTCACAACTACGCTGTGCGTCTCCTGCGGCAGCCCTGCCAGGTGCTGTGGCTGACTGTGATGCGTGAACAGAAGTTCCGCAGCAGGAACAATGGACAGGCCCCGGATGCCTACAGACCCCGAGATGACAGCTTTCATGTGATTCTCAACAAAAGTAGCCCCGAGGAGCAGCTTGGAATAAAACTGGTGCGCAAGGTGGATGAGCCTGGGGTTTTCATCTTCAATGTGCTGGATGGCGGTGTGGCATATCGACATGGTCAGCTTGAGGAGAATGACCGTGTGTTAGCCATCAATGGACATGATCTTCGATATGGCAGCCCAGAAAGTGCGGCTCATCTGATTCAGGTGAGTCAGAGGTCATTCCAGGATCCCAGTCAACAGTGGCTAATGCCTGTGTCTTCTTGCCCAGGCCAGTGAAAGACGTGTTCACCTCGTCGTGTCCCGCCAGGTTCGGCAGCGGAGCCCTGACATCTTTCAGGAAGCCGGCTGGAACAGCAATGGCAGCTGGTCCCCAGGGCCAGGGGAGAGGAGCAACACTCCCAAGGTGAGGCCTCTAGGGCAGGTCGCCTGCTCCTGCATGTGCCATGTTTTTCCATCTGTGCCTTCAGCCCCTCCATCCTACAATTACTTGTCATGAGAAGGTGGTAAATATCCAAAAAGACCCCGGTGAATCTCTCGGCATGACCGTCGCAGGGGGAGCATCACATAGAGAATGGGATTTGCCTATCTATGTCATCAGTGTTGAGCCCGGAGGAGTCATAAGCAGAGATGGAAGAATAAAAACAGGTAAAAAGTAAAGGGATTTTAAAGGCACTGGGCTAAAGATAGCTTCTGCTTCTCTGGCCATCAGGTGACATTTTGTTGAATGTGGATGGGGTCGAACTGACAGAGGTCAGCCGGAGTGAGGCAGTGGCATTATTGAAAAGAACATCATCCTCGATAGTACTCAAAGCTTTGGAAGTCAAAGAGTATGAGCCCCAGGAAGACTGCAGCAGCCCAGCAGCCCTGGACTCCAACCACAACATGGCCCCACCCAGTGACTGGTCCCCATCCTGGGTCATGTGGCTGGAATTACCACGGTAAGTCCAAACACAACATCCCTGTAGGGGCGTATGCATGTACACTGATTACATTCTATTTCAGGTGCTTGTATAACTGTAAAGATATTGTATTACGAAGAAACACAGCTGGAAGTCTGGGCTTCTGCATTGTAGGAGGTTATGAAGAATACAATGGAAACAAACCTTTTTTCATCAAATCCATTGTTGAAGGAACACCAGCATACAATGATGGAAGAATTAGGTAATAATAATGACTAATCAAAAATACTTGTACTAATCATATCTTGTTTTGTTTTTTTTTTTAGATGTGGTGATATTCTTCTTGCTGTCAATGGTAGAAGTACATCAGGAATGATACATGCTTGCTTGGCAAGACTGCTGAAAGAACTTAAAGGAAGAATTACTCTAACTATTGTTTCTTGGCCTGGCACTTTTTTATAGAATCAATGATGGGTCAGAGGAAAACAGAAAAATCACAAATAGGCTAAGAAGTTGAAACACTATATTTATCTTGTCAGTTTTTATATTTAAAGAAAGAATACATTGTAAAAATGTCAGGAAAAGTATGATCATCTAATGAAAGCCAGTTACACCTCAGAAAATATGATTCCAAAAAAATTAAAACTACTAGTTTTTTTTCAGTGTGGAGGATTTCTCATTACTCTACAACATTGTTTATATTTTTTCTATTCAATAAAAAGCCCTAAAACAACTAAAATGATTTGTATACCCCACTGAATTCAAGCTGATTTAAATTTAAAATTTGGTATATGCTGAAGTCTGCCAAGGGTACATTATGGCCATTTTTAATTTACAGCTAAAATATTTTTTAAAATGCATTGCTGAGAAACGTTGCTTTCATCAAACAAGAATAAATATTTTTCAGAAGTTATAGTTGTCTTTTAGTATGTGATACTAATTAAGATTACTTTTGTATTATCACTATTTAAAAGATCCTAGTAATTTATTCTTTCAAATACCATGTTATTTGTTACCATCACCGATGAATACCTCCTAGGCTTATCCCTAAAAATGCTCGCTCAGAGAATTAATTATAAACTTGTTTTGTTTTTAGTAAGAAATGGCTAAAGCTCTTTTTTTCCACAATCGTTAGTAACTGTATAAAAACTCATGCTGCTCCACCAGTGGGCCTTGGAAAATGCATCAAGAAGGCCAAACCAGCTTGACCCTGGCTCACAGACATGGTCATGAGGCGATTTAAATTTGTGCCACAATGAAGAGTGTGTGTACACATGCCTCCTAGAAACTACACTATGGGTAATTAATTAATTTATTTCATAGAGGCCACCCAGATGCCTTATAGGTTTTATTAATTTGGATATGAAAGTGTACCCCATTTGGTTTCACCAGGAACCCAAATTTAGAATATTGAAAAGCCATCAAAAAGTTGTGATATCAAAAATGTATGAGTCTCTTAATATACTAAGCAAGAGTGTCACAGCAGTAATGATAAAGACTAGTTTTAATCTCAAGCCTTAGAGGGGCCCTTTGTTGCCTTTTGTGATGCAGCCTCTTAAGAGAGTGGTGTTTGATTAACAAAAAAACTGTGGCCCAAGTGGAACCCTTGACCTTTTCTCAGATAATCTGTGTATGTACACAGCTAACACAGCTCTTTAGATTCCCTGTTAAGTGACTCATTCACATTCCTTTCTTGGATATAAAGTCATTGCTGTCTTTTTATTTTTGAAATAGTACAAGACAAAGATTTTTAACTTAACATGAAAAATTCACTCTTTTATTTTGGAAAAAAAGTTAACTTTTCATACTAACAAACAGAACAAGATTTAAGGTAAATTTCTTAAACATTATCCAGAAAAATAACAAGATTTATAGTATCTACTTCTGGTACTAATATACACAAAAGGCCAAAACCATGCCTATTCTGCAGGTGTAGCTTCGGTGCTCTCCTGTTCAGGGGCAGGCTCACTGCCCGCTTCTTTTCCTTCTTTGCTTCTTTTAGATTTTTTGTGTTTGTGTCTCCTGTGACTATCTCCTTCTTCACTTTCATGGCGACGTCTACTATTACTGGAAAAAAAAAAAAAAAAAAAAGGTGTGTTC